TGAAGGAGCTAAGCGTAATGCGACCCAAATGGTGGCTGCCGGAACGAAGTTGTCTAAACCGAAGATCTCCCTCTTCTTCGGTGTAAAACTTTCAGATACATCCACGCTCACAATTTACCTGAGCCAAAGTAAGGGGATTCTCTTCCCTCTCCGACCCCCCACCCACCCCGCCAGAAGAAAAAGAATCGAACCCTAAAGTAGAAACGTGAGATCTAGTGCAATAAAATAGGTTCTGCAACTGCCTCAAAGGCAACATGCACAGCTCATCGTCCTTTTGAAATACACTTCATCTTTTATCTCACCATTTCATCGAAAAGAAAAGAATCATCTTCAGCATTTTACATCACTCACCTAACCCAAAGATCCACCCTGACCGCACCCCAACCTCATGGCTCCCCAATTTCTCCGTCTCCCCACTACCTCGTCCGCGGCTTCACTAGTCCTAAGCCTCCCCCCCTCCGCTCCCCAAGTGCCCAGAGCCCCAGTCCCCACTCCCCCACCTCCCGCCCCAGGATCCCCACATCTACCGCCTCGGCTCCCGCCCGATCCCGGAGCCCGGCTGGGTGGAGCCCGCGGGTGGGCGCCGGTGGTCTGGGTGGGGCCCGCCCCTCCCCACCCCCCGGGCTGCCGAGGAGGGGGAGGGGGTCGCGAAGCCTCACCTACAGCTCCGCCCCTCCCCGGGGGCGCGTTGCCCTGCCCAGCCCAGCCCGGGCCGTGAGCAAGAAGCTGGGTAGGAAAGGCGAAAGCCTCAGCACTAGCGACAGGGGGGAAGCTCTGGGTCCCGCGCGACTTCCGCGCTGTCGCCGCCGCCGCGGCCGTCTCACCGTCCTCAGGGCTGCCGCTACTGCTGCTGCTGCCGCCCAGGCACCGCCGCCGCCGCCACTACCGCCGCCGCCGCCGCCACAGCACGGCCCAGGCGCCCGCGACGTCACCGCGCCCCGCCCCCTGCGCGAGACACCTAGCCCCGCCCCCAGCCCCGCCGCGGGGCGCAGCGCGCCTCCCCGGGCTCCCGGCTCGGCTGCCTCCCTTTCCCTCAGCCTCCCGGGAGCGTGACGCGGCGGCCCGGGGGCCTCCGGGCGCCTTCCGGGGCACGCGGGTGAGGAACTGGGAAGCGGGGGAAATCGGCGCCACGGCGGTCGATTAGCACCGAAACAGAGTGATGGGCGCGGAGCGTCCCTGCACACACACACACACTCACACACACACACACACGACCCCTGCGGCCACGGGAGGGGAGAGCCGGGGTCGGCTCCGCGAGCGCAGGGTGGCGCTTGTCTCCTCCTGCTTGCCGTAGGAAGTGGACGCTGGAAGCCCGAGGAGCCGCTTCGTGTCTTCCCAAACCTAAGCGGCGCCCCACCCCCTACTTCTCGTGGCCCGTTACGCCCGGGGCAGCCAAGCGCCGCGGGAGCAGCGCCGGGATCGACCCTGGCTGCTGGGGGGACGCTTTGTCCCAAGAAAGCTGGTTTTTTGCCCCTTAGCTTCGTGGAACGCGGCCGCGAAATTAGTGGTCTTCTGACCTGAGACTCGCGGGGCTGCGCACACGGGCATCGCCGAGGACCCCAGCAATGGACGTCGTGTCTGTGGTGATCCCGCCAGGACGCGGGGAGCGTGGGCGGAAATTAGTGTCCACGTTCCGACCCTGCGCTGTGCCAAACGCTGCTTCGGGAGCTGTTTATTTAGCCTCCGACAGCTAAGCGAATCGGCGGGCGGCTGGGGCCTGGTGCAACCCGATTTTCTCGTGCAGACTCGCAGCCGGCTTTGGTTTTGTTTTTTGTTTTTTGTTTTTTTTTTGGAGCCATGCAGAGGGTAGCTACAGCCATTAATTTAAGGATGTAGATAAGCTATCTCTAAACCAAGAAAGTAAGAATGGTGTGAATTATATTTATTCCCAGTCCTGCCCGGACTCTTAACTGTTCCCTCCCAGGATCGACATGCACTTGGATCATTGCAGTTTCTGGGCCTGCTGTCATCTCCCCCTTCAGTACTTCCCACATATGACTACCAACTGTTAGACGATGTGCTGCTGCCAGACCAGCCTTTCATTTCTTGGACATCCGGCTATTTACCCAGGAAAAGTCATCCTTTGACTATTTTTCATGACCTTTCTCATCTGACTCGTGATCTGCCCATCTTGTTACTCCCTAGCAGTGTGGTAAGGTAAGAGAAAATTCAACTAGGAGTCAATAGATTTGTTTTTTTTTTCCGCTTTTTATTTATATAGAGGTCAACCAGAATCAAGATGTCTGGGACTGAGGAAGCAATTCTTGGAGGACGTGACAGCCATCCTGCTGCTGGCGGCGGCTCAGTGTTATGCTTTGGACAGGTAACTGTGGTTCCTTCATGCCGGGAAAGAATTGTGAATTTAATTTTCTTTTTTGGGGTTGCAGTGCCAGTACACAGCAGAAGAGTACCAGGCCATCCAGAAGGCCCTGAGGCAGAGGCTGGGCCCAGAATACATAAGTAGCCGCATGGCTGGCGGAGGCCAGAAGGTAGGAGAATTCATGTGCCTGGAAAGCAGGCACAGCTTTTCCTTAAAAACATTTGTTTTTCTAGGTGTGCTACATTGAGGGTCATCGGGTAATTAATCTGGCCAATGAGATGTTTGGTTACAATGGCTGGGCACACTCCATCACGCAGCAGAATGTGGGTGAGTATGCTCTCCAGCAGTGGGGACTTCTGCCTCTTCAACTTGCTCTCTTTCCCACTCCTAGATTTTGTTGACCTCAACAATGGCAAGTTCTACGTGGGAGTCTGTGCATTTGTGAGGGTCCAGCTGAAGGTGAGGGGATGGAGTAGACCTGCTGCCCGGAATGTTTGAGTTCAAACTCCTTTTCTGCCCCCAGGATGGTTCATATCATGAAGATGTTGGTTATGGTGTTAGTGAGGGCCTCAAGTCCAAGGCTTTATCTTTGGAGAAGGCAAGGAAGGAGGCGGTGACAGACGGGCTGAAGCGAGCCCTCAGGTGAGCGCGGGGCTGGGAGTCTAACCTGCGTCCCCTGTTTCACCTTTTTTTCTCTTGCCCTTAGGAGTTTTGGGAATGCACTTGGAAACTGTATTCTGGACAAAGACTACCTGAGATCACTAAATAAGCTTCCACGCCAGGTATATCAGACATGGATGAGTGGAGTGAAGATTGAAGGAATTTGTTTTTCTTCTTTCCTTCTAGTTGCCTCTTGAAGTGGATTTAACTAAAGCGAAGAGACAAGATCTTGAACCGTCTGTGGAGGAGGCAAGATACAACAGCTGCCGACCGAACATGGCCCTGGGACACCCACAGCTGCAGCAGGTGACCTCCCCTTCCAGACCCAGCCATGCTGTGATACCGGCGGACCAGGACTGCAGCTCCCGGTATGCGGCCTAAGTCCCCTCCTTTCCTCTGCGAGCCCGTCCTCGCCGCCGCCCTCTCATGCAGAAGCCTGAGCTCATCCGCCGTGGAGAGCGAGGCCACGCACCAGCGGAAGCTCCGGCAGAAGCAGCTGCAGCAGCAGTTCCGGGAGCGGATGGAGAAGCAGCAGGTTCGAGTCTCCACGCCGTCAGCTGAGAAGAGTGAGGGTGAGCGAGGGGTGGGAGCAGGGCCCTGGGAGGACTTGTCCTTTCTCTCCTCTGTGAACCGTAGCAGCGCCTCCGGCCCCTCCTGTGACGCACAGCACTCCTGTAACTGTCTCAGAACCACTCCTGGAGAAAGACTTCCTTGCAGGAGTGACTCAAGAATTAATCAGTAAATACCTTGAAATGCTTGTAAGCTACTGTGCTGATGACGCACTTTTCCTTGACCTCTGTAGAGACTCTTGAAGACAACTCTGAAAAGTGGGCTGTGACTCCCGATGCAGGGGATGGTGTGGTCAAGCCCTCGTCTAGAGCAGACCCAGCCCAGACCTCTGACACATTAGCCTTGAACAACCAGATGGTGACCCAGAACAGGACTCCACACAGCGTTTGCCACCAGAAACCACAAGCAAAATCTGGATCTTGGGACCTCCAAACTTATAGCGCTGACCAACGCACAACAGGTAGCAGAGAGGTGTTTAGGCACAAAAATTAACAGCTACATTTAAGCCATTTTGTCTTCCATAGGAAACTGGGAATCTCATAGGAAGAGCCAGGACATGAAGAAAAGGAAATATGATCCATCTTAACTGAGGCTCAGGCCACATAATTGGACTCTGTCACAAAGGGACTTTGGAAAACTACTTTTTGGTCATGAAATTGTTCATCGCTGCTGGAGAATGAACGTCATTGCGATTTATCTTGCTTCATTCTGAACCTTATCAAGAGGATCTGACTGAGAGCCCACTGCAGTTAGAGCTGAGCACTTTTGAAAAGCTTGTCCATCACTCTAGTAGGGAGAGGCTCTGGACAGATGAATACCTTTTCTTCGGCTTGTGAGGCTTCCCACTATTTATTACTGAACTATTATGTTAATGAAGATGGACATTTTAGGAATCACCAATGGCTCCTTGCCCTCAAGCAATATAGGCCAGACTTGGTCCTAAGCACCTGCCTCAGCAATTGTCTACATTCAGTTGTTTTGCATAACGTCTGCCTTCTTTCCTTTACGGTCCATGCCTTTAATGTTGCCCACATTAAGCACTGTGGATCACGACAGGAAAAAGGTTGGAGCAGTGCTTTTCACTACTTTGTATCAATCCAGGCTACAATCTTCATTTAATATAAATAATTTATGGATTTATGACATTACAATCCTGCATTGTTTCAAGACTGACATTTTTTCCTAAGGAAGGAAATAATCATCTAAGACCACGAAAAAAGGCTGTTTTTTGTTTTTTTTTTTTTTTTTTTTTTTGAGACGGGGTCTGGCTGTGTTGCCCTGACTGGAGTTCAGTGGTGCAAACACAGCTCTCTCCACAACCTCTTGGGCCCAAGTGATACTCCCACCTCTGCCTTACAAAATACAGGGATTACTGGTGTGAGCCACTGTGTCTGGCCAGAAAAGGCATTTTTGAGAAAGCAAATCGTATACCTTATTAACAAAATAGAATATATATATATTGCTTATCTGAAATGCTTGAAACCAGAATTGTTTTGCATTTTTTGAATATTTGTATACACATAATGAGACCTTGGGGATGGGACCCAAGTCTGAACGTGGAATTCACCTGTGTTTCGTGTATATGCCTCATACACATAATTTTGTGCATGAAACAGAGTTTTTGTATAAGAAGATACACTGCAGCTGAAGAGGGCTGGGTTTTTTTTTCTCTTAGGGTCGCTGCATAAACTGTTGTATGCCTGGTGCTTTGCGACTTGTCACACGAGGTCACGTGTGGAATTTTCCACTTCTGGCATCACGTCAGTGCTCAGAAATTTTCTGATCTCAGAGCATTTCAATTAGGGATGCTCAAACGCAACTGTTTCTACTTCCCCATTTCAGGTGTGAGATGTAACCCACCTTGACCATAAATTGGCTTTTCATAGTGCTCAGATGTTTCATAATTCTTCCCCCAAAATAATGAAGTTTGCAGTTTAACAACTTTTTTTTTGAGAGGGGGGGTCTGGCTCTGTAGCGCAGGCTGGAGTGCAGCGGTGCCATCTTGACTCATTGCAGCCTCCGCCTGCCAGGATTCAAGCAATTCTCCTGCCTCAGGCTCCCGAGTAGCTGGGATTACAGACACCCACCACGACGCCCGACTAATTTTTGTATTTTTAGTAGAGGAGACGGGGTTTCTCCATGTTGGCCAGGCTGGTCTCAAACTGACCTCAAGTGATCTGCCCACCTCGGCCTCCCAAAGTAAAAAGTACTAGAATTATAGGCATGAGCCATTGCGCCCAGCCAATTTAATAATTTTTTTAGACGTATTATTT